GTGGCCGAAGGCCAGGAGGAGGAAGGATAGTGGGCGGGGTAGCCGGGGAAGGGGCTTCCGGACTGGGCTGACGAGAGGGCCGGGCCAGGCTGGGAATACCCCTCACTCACAGCCTGGACTAGCAGCCCTCCCGGGCCCAGGGGACGGGGTGGGGTGCAGTCAGGGCAAGGTCAGCTTGTCCGGTCCCACTCCAGGTCCCTAACTCAAGGTTCTGTCCGGCTCGGGTGTACAAACAAGGCCAAGGAAGCCCAAGGTCCCCCCTCTGCAAAGAGACGGTCCCAGTCCCTGCGTCCGGCACCTTCTCAGCCATTCCTGTTGGGCTCCATCCCTCCTTCCCCAGCCCGAGCTGGGGGGTGGCCAGGAAAGAGTGCCCATCCCCCACTGCAGCCTCCCGGCTCCAGACTGTTCCTCCTCTGGCTCCAAAGCCACCTCCGAGCCTCCTCAAGAGACCCTCCCATGCGATGCCATCACCCCAGCCCTCCCGGCTCACCTGCTCTGGGACCACCTTTCTCAGTCTGGCTGTGTCGTCTGGTGCACCCCCCATCCCTCTGTCCTCCCACCCCACCCCTGGAAGGGGCCTCAAATATGTCCTGTATGTATTAAGCAGGGCATACTACTACTGTGTGCCGCGTTCCAGCGCACCCAGTGAATTTGGAGCCCTGGAGTCTGGGCGACCCCCGGGAGCCGATCCGCCTGGACCTGCCCCGCCCCCTCCAGGCCTTGGGTGCTGCCCAGATGGTGAATAATGCGGGCCTGGCGGCGGGAGCGCCGGGAAGAGGCCTGGCAGGGCGCTGGGCGGCTGGAGGGGCTGAGGCTCCCGAGGAAGCGCCCCTGCCACCCCTACGCGGGCCATTGCATCCCTGCCACCGGTGGCCTGGGGGTCCCAAGGGCGCCGCCTTCCCCAGAAGGCTGTAGGGTGTCCCGGCGTGCGGGGGGCACCCACTGACTCCAAGTCAGCCAGGCCCGGGCCCGAGGGGCGTGGCCAGCGCAGGGTGGGCGGGGCTGATGAGAGACAGCGGGAGACAGAGACTGGACGGAGAGAGCGAGCCGCGGGCTGCCAGCGGCCCCCACCCGTCCCAGCTCGGCTTAGCCCCCGCGGACCCCTCCAGGCCGCGACCCCAGGGCGTCCTGTGCCGCCACGCCCTCCATCTGTGTGGGTCCTCTGCTGGGCCCGCCCCTGGTCACAGCCAGACTGACTCAGTTTCCCTGGGAGGTCCCGCTCGAGCCCGTCCTTCCCCTCCCTCTGCCCGCCCCCAGCCCTCGCCCCACCCTCGGCGCCCGCACATCTGCCTGCTCAGCTCCAGACGGCGCCCGGACCCCCGGGCGCGGGATCCAGCCAGGTGGGAGCCCCGCAGATGAGGTCTCTGAAGGTGAGGTCGCCCCGCTGGCTTAGGGCGGGATGTTTTGAGACGGAGTTTTGCTCTTGTTGCTCAGGTTGGTTCAGTGGCACGATCTTGGCTCTGGGGCCCTGTTTCCGGCCCACAAACATCACTTCCCCTGTCGGGTTCAAGCGATTCTCCTGCCTCAGCCTCCCGAGTAGCTGGGATTACAGGTATGCACCACCACACCCGGCTAATTTTTGTATAATCACAAGCAAATCTTCTCTCGCCTCCCAGGTGTGCCTGAACCAGTGCCAGCCTGCCCTGTCTGCAGCATCGGCCTGATGGGGTGGTGACTGATCCCTCAGGGCTCCGGAGCCATGTGGCCCAACGGCAGTTCCCTGGGGCCCTGTTTCCGGCCCACAAACATTACCCTGGAGGAGAGACGGCTGATCGCCTCGCCCTGGTTCGCCGCCTCCTTCTGCGTGGTGGGCCTGGCCTCCAACCTGCTGGCCCTGAGCGTGCTGGCGGGCGCGCGGCAGGGGGGTTCGCACACGCGCTCCTCCTTCCTCACCTTCCTCTGCGGCCTCGTCCTCACCGACTTCCTGGGGCTGCTGGTGACCGGTACCATCGTGGTGTCCCAGCACGCCGCGCTCTTCGAGTGGCACGCCGTGGACCCTGGCTGCCGTCTCTGTCGCTTCATGGGCGTCGTCATGATCTTCTTCGGCCTGTCCCCGCTGCTGCTGGGGGCCGCCATGGCCTCAGAGCGCTACCTGGGTATCACCCGGCCCTTCTCGCGCCCGGCGGTCGCCTCGCAGCGCCGCGCCTGGGCCACCGTGGGGCTGGTGTGGGCGGCCGCGCTGGCGCTGGGCCTGCTGCCCCTGCTGGGCGTGGGTCGCTACACCGTGCAATACCCGGGGTCCTGGTGCTTCCTGACGCTGGGCGCCGAGTCCGGGGACGTGGCCTTCGGGCTGCTCTTCTCCATGCTGGGCGGCCTCTCGGTCGGGCTGTCCTTCCTGCTGAACACGGTCAGCGTGGCCACCCTGTGCCACGTCTACCACGGGCAGGAGGCGGCCCAGCAGCGTCCCCGGGACTCCGAGGTGGAGATGATGGCTCAGCTCCTGGGGATCATGGTGGTGGCCAGCGTGTGTTGGCTGCCCCTTCTGGTGAGTAGGGGCTCTGCGGGGTCCTGCTACCCGGGGCCCAGGCTGACAGCTCTCCCCTTTGCAGGTCTTCATCGCCCAGACAGTGCTGCGAAACCCGCCTGCCATGAGCCCCGCCGGGCAGCTGTCCCGCACCACGGAGAAGGAGCTGCTCATCTACTTGCGCGTGGCCACCTGGAACCAGATCCTGGACCCCTGGGTGTATATCCTGTTCCGCCGCGCCGTGCTCCGGCGTCTCCAGCCTCGCCTCAGCACCCGGCCCAGGTCGCTGTCCCTCCAGCCCCAGCTCACGCAGCGCTCCGGGCTGCAGTAGGAAGTGGACAGAGCGCCCCTCCCGCGCCTTTCCGCGGAGCCCTTGGCCCCTCGGACAGCCCATCTGCCTGTTCTGAGGATTCAGGGGCTGGGGGTGCTGGATGGACAGTGGGCATCAGCAGCAGGGTTTTGGGTTGACCCCAATCCAACCCGGGGACCCCCAACTCCTCCCTGATCCTTTTACCAAGCACTCTCCCTTCCTCGGCCCCTTTTTCCCATCCAGAGCTCCCACCCCTTCTCTGCGTCCCTCCCAACCCCAGGAAGGGCATGCAGACATTGGAAGAGGGTCTTGCATTGCTATTTTTTTTTTTAGACGGAGTCTTGCTCTGTCCCCCAGGCTGGAGTGCAGTGGCGCAATCTCAGCTCACTGCAACCTCCACCTCCCGGGTTCAAGCGATTCTCCTGCCTCAGCCTCCTGAGTAGCTGGGACTATAGGCGCGCGCCACCACGCCCGGCTAATTTTTGTATTTTTAGTAGAGACGGGGTTTCACCGTGTTGGCCAGGCTGGTCTTGAACTCCTGACCTCAGGTGATTCACCAGCCTCAGCCTCCCAAAGTGCTGGGATCACAGGCATGAACCACCACACCTGGCCATTTTTTTTTTTTTTTTTAGACGGAGTCTCACTCTGTGGCCCAGCCTGGAGTACAGTGGCACGATCTCGGCTCACTGCAACCTCCGCCTCCCGGGTTCAAGCGATTCTCGTGCCTCAGCCTCCCGAGCAGCTGGGATTACAGGCGTAAGCCACTGCGCCCGGCCTTGCATGCTCTTTGACCCTGAATTTGACCTACTTGCTGGGGTACAGTTGCTTCCTTTTGAACCTCCAACAGGGAAGGCTCTGTCCAGAAAGGATTGAATGTGAACGGGGGCACCCCCTTTTCTTGCCAAAATATATCTCTGCCTTTGGTTTTATTTTCCTTTGGGTCCAGAAGTTTTCAATCTCTGGAGTTTGTGCATTGGGCCTCACCCGGAGCAGACGAGGGCAGGGCTGGGAAGGATGGGGAGGGACATAGAGGATTCGGTTCCTCCCCCACCTTGTTTCTTGAGTGTTTCCTAATCACTTGATGGGTGGTACCACCTAGAATTCTTCCAGCAGCCTGTAATGGGAGGGCTACAGGTTAGCCCTGGAACCTGCAATCAAACCACCTTTGAATCTGTGTGTCATTAAAAGTAGATATAAATGGGCCGGGCGCGATTGTTCATGCCTGTAATCCCAG